ACCAGAGTTGGAACCCAGATGCTCTTTCCACTAAGCATACAACTTTCCATTAGATAACACCTCCCTCCCACCCCAACCAAGCAGCTCCAGTGCACCACTTTCTGGAGCATAAACATACCTTAACTTTACAACTTGAGTGGCCTTGAATACTGTTCCTATCTGGAATGTGCTGTTCTCTTTCATCTTCCTCTATTGAAGCCCTCCTATTCCTCAATGCCTTGCTCCAACTGCCTTTGGAAGATTCTGCTCTTATGCCTCCACTGGAATTAATGTCTTAGTACCACTTGTCTATTCTGCTATATAGTCAGTCCTTACATTGCTTTCTTCTTCTGATAGACCAAACTCTTTAAGGACAAGTACCTAGTCTTATCTATTTCTAGATCCCCCACATTACTCAGAAAGTTACTCCATAAATGTTTGTGGAACTGATTTCTATGTGAAGCACATGTGCCCCTTCACTCTGTTAACATGCATTAGAAAACTAAATCTTTTGAAAAGTTGTAGTATGCCCCCTAAGAGCAGTAACAGTTCCTAGAAACTCTCTAAAATGCTTAGAAAAAGATTTATTTTAAATTACCTCCCCAATAAAATGATTGGCTGGCTTATCTTCACCATCATGATAGCATCTGTAATTAACTGAAAAAAAATAATTATGCCATTAAAAGAAAATCATCCATGATCTTGTTCTAACACCTGCCACTCTAGTACTATATCTGTCACATGGTACTATGATAAAGTTATCTAGAAATAAAAAAGCATACAATTGATAATTCACCAAATTGTGGAGCTTCAGTATTTTAAATGTATATTAAAATTAAATTATTTTAAAGATCAAAGAAAACTTTCGTCATACTCCGTATTTGATAAGGAACAAATAGGAAGTGTGATGACTCAGGTTTGCCCTGAGGGGATGGGCCATCAGTTGCAAATCGTGGAATTTCCTCTGACATAATGAAAAGATGAGGGTGCATAAGTTCTCTAGTAGGGTGATGATATAAAAAGCCACCGGAGCACTCCATAAGGCACAAACTTTCAGAGACAGCAGAGCACACAAGCTTCTAGGACAAGAGCCAGGAAGAAACCACCGGAAGGAACCATCTCACTGTGTGTAAACATGACTTCCAAGCTGGCCGTGGCTCTCTTGGCAGCCTTCCTGATTTCTGCAGCTCTGTGTGAAGGTAAGCACATCTTTCTGACCTACAGCGTTTTCAATCAATCCTTAATCACTTTTTCCCCCAACAGGTGCAGTTTTGCCAAGGAGTGCTAAAGAACTTAGATGTCAGTGCATAAAGACATACTCCAAACCTTTCCACCCCAAATTTATCAAAGAACTGAGAGTGATTGAGAGTGGACCACACTGCGCCAACACAGAAATTATGTAAGTACTTTAAAAAAGATTAGATATTTTGTTATTAATCTGAACCATTTCTTTCTTATTTCAGTGTAAAGCTTTCTGATGGAAGAGAGCTCTGTCTGGACCCCAAGGAAAACTGGGTGCAGAGGGTTGTGGAGAAGTTTTTGAAGAGGTAAGTTATATATTTTTTAATTTAAATTTTTCATTTATCCTGAGACATATAATCCAAAGTCAGCCTATAAATTTCTTTCTGTTGCTAAAAATCGTCATTAGGTATCTGCCTTTTTGGTTAAAAAAAAAAGGAATAGCATCAATAGTGAGTTTGTTGTACTCATGACCAGAAAGACCATACATAGTTTGCCCAGGAAATTCTGGGTTTAAGCTTGTGTCCTATACTCTTAGTAAAGTTCTTTGTCACTCCCAGTAGTGTCCTATTTTAGATGATAATTTCTTTGATCTCCCTATTTATAGTTGAGAATATAGAGCATTTCTAACACATGAATGTCAAAGACTATATTGACTTTTCAAGAACCCTACTTTCCTTCTTATTAAACATAGCTCATCTTTATATTTTTAATTTTATTTTAGGGCTGAGAATTCATAAAAAAATTCATTCTCTGTGGTATCCAAGAATCAGTGAAGATGCCAGTGAAACTTCAAGCAAATCTACTTCAACACTTCATGTATTGTGTGGGTCTGTTGTAGGGTTGCCAGATGCAATACAAGATTCCTGGTTAAATTTGAATTTCAGTAAACAATGAATAGTTTTTCATTGTACCATGAAATATCCAGAACATACTTATATGTAAAGTATTATTTATTTGAATCTACAAAAAACAACAAATAATTTTTAAATATAAGGATTTTCCTAGATATTGCACGGGAGAATATACAAATAGCAAAATTGAGGCCAAGGGCCAAGAGAATATCCGAACTTTAATTTCAGGAATTGAATGGGTTTGCTAGAATGTGATATTTGAAGCATCACATAAAAATGATGGGACAATAAATTTTGCCATAAAGTCAAATTTAGCTGGAAATCCTGGATTTTTTTCTGTTAAATCTGGCAACCCTAGTCTGCTAGCCAGGATCCACAAGTCCTTGTTCCACTGTGCCTTGGTTTCTCCTTTATTTCTAAGTGGAAAAAGTATTAGCCACCATCTTACCTCACAGTGATGTTGTGAGGACATGTGGAAGCACTTTAAGTTTTTTCATCATAACATAAATTATTTTCAAGTGTAACTTATTAACCTATTTATTATTTATGTATTTATTTAAGCATCAAATATTTGTGCAAGAATTTGGAAAAATAGAAGATGAATCATTGATTGAATAGTTATAAAGATGTTATAGTAAATTTATTTTATTTTAGATATTAAATGATGTTTTATTAGATAAATTTCAATCAGGGTTTTTAGATTAAACAAACAAACAATTGGGTACCCAGTTAAATTTTCATTTCAGATAAACAACAAATAATTTTTTAGTATAAGTACATTATTGTTTATCTGAAATTTTAATTGAACTAACAATCCTAGTTTGATACTCCCAGTCTTGTCATTGCCAGCTGTGTTGGTAGTGCTGTGTTGAATTACGGAATAATGAGTTAGAACTATTAAAACAGCCAAAACTCCACAGTCAATATTAGTAATTTCTTGCTGGTTGAAACTTGTTTATTATGTACAAATAGATTCTTATAATATTATTTAAATGACTGCATTTTTAAATACAAGGCTTTATATTTTTAACTTTAAGATGTTTTTATGTGCTCTCCAAATTTTTTTTACTGTTTCTGATTGTATGGAAATATAAAAGTAAATATGAAACATTTAAAATATAATTTGTTGTCAAAGTAATCAAGTGTTTGTCTTTTTTTTAGTTTTAGCTT